GAGGCCAAGGCGGGCGGGATTGCCTGAGGTTAGGAGTTCGAGACCAGCCTGGCCAACATGGTGAAACCCCGTCTCTACTAAAAATACAAAAATTAGGTGTGCGTGGTGGCAGTCGCCTGTAATCTCAGCTACTCGGGAGGCTGAGGCGGGAGAATCGCTTGAACCCAGGAGACATAGGTTGTAGTGAGCCAAGATCACACCATTGCACTCCAGCCTGGGAGATGAGCGAAAATCTGTCTCCAAAAAATAAATAAATCAATTAATAAATAAATCAGTAAAAAAGAACCGGGCCCGGCGCGGTGGCTCACGCCTATAATCCCAGCACTTTGGGAAGCTGAGGCGGGCGCATCACTTGAGGTCAGGAGTTCGAGACCAGCCTGGTCAACATTGCGAAACCCTGTCTCTACTAAAAATACAAAAATTAGCCGGGTGTGGTAGTGCGCGCCTGTAATCCCAGCTACTCGGGAGGCTGAGGCAGGTGAATCACTTGAACACGGGAGGCGGAGGTTGCAGTGAGCCGAGATCGCGCCACTGCACTGCAGCCTGGGCGACAGAGCGAGACTCCGTCTCAAAAATAAATAAATAAATAAATAAATAAATAAATAAATAAATATAAATAAAATATAAAAAGTAGCATTGATGTTTACAATATCCCTGAGCGGCAGGCGTTTCTCCCTTTTGCAGATGCTCAGTGGCTTGGCCGGAGATACATCCAAGTGGTGGGTGTAGCCTGGGGGTTCAATCCTCCTGTGGCGCCCCAGAACCCGGTGCCTCCTCCAACGTCCGGCATCTGATGAGGATCCGACCCAGGCGGGCGGCGGCGGGATTCGCTCTTCCCCTTCGCTCCCCGCGAGAAAGCCCCGAGGGCCGCGGCGGCGCAGAGCCGGTGACAGTTGAAGCTTAGGCGGGAAGAGGGAGGCGCGAGGCGGGAAGAGGGAGTTTGGGCCTCGGCAGCCGCCGTACAAACACCGCTCTGGTCACCATGGCAACAGCGGGATGCCGCGAACGGCTTCTGGGCGGGGCCGGTCCCTCGGACGATTGGACCTAGCTTGGCGCGGAATCCGTGAATTGCCCGCGGCCCGAGGGTGCAGGTGATGGGTGCTGACCGACTGGGGAAGCCCGGAGTGTGGGGACTGAGGAGGGGAGTGGCCTGGGGCGCGCTGGAGCCTGCGAGGAAGGCGCCGCCTCGGATCCCCCGCCCCCCATTCCCCTTCCCGAATTCCACCCTCCGGCCCAGCCATGGCCTCAGTTTCCCCAAACAGGAAAGGGAAGGAGGGTGGGCACCCCGGTCTAACGGTGCCTCTCAGCCTCTGAGACCCAGAACCTTCCTTCTGCAGCTCCCGGACTGACTGGCTCTGCCCTTCCCCATGGACGTAAGTCCGGGCCCCTTCCCCTCTCTGGGCCCCCTTGTCACCCCTTCCTCCTGTACTCGTCCAGGCCTCCTCTAGCCCGTGGAATCCAACCCCGGCTCCTGTCAGCAGCCCTCCCCTGCTGCTCCCCATCCCTGCCATCGTCTTCATCGCTGTGGGCATCTATTTGTTGCTGCTGGGTCTAGTCCTGCTGACTAGGAACTGCCTGCTGGTGAGGGGTCTGGTCGGGGATAAAGGGTGGGCGCCTATTCCACATCCTGAACCCTGTGACCTAGGCCCAGGGCTGCTGCGCGGACGGTAGCTCCCCCTGCAGGAAGCAAGGTTCCTCCGGGCCCCCAGACTGCTGCTGGACCTGTGCAGAAGCCTGCAACTTTCCTCTGCCTAGCCCGGCCCACTTCCTGGATGCTTGCTGCCCCCAGCCCACCAGAGCTGTGAGTTCCATTCCTACCCCCTGCCCCACTGACACCTCCCTCAACCCTCTCTCTCCTCCCTCAGGACTGGGCACCTCGCTGCCCCCGCTGCTGCCCACTCTGCGACTGTGCCTGTACGTGCCAGCTCCCCGACTGCCAGAGCCTCAACTGTCTCTGCTTCGAGATCAAGCTCCGATGAGGACCCAGGGCCCCTGCCCTCTGGGGAGCGGCCAGCCCCCAGGGCCCATGTGCCCTCCTCCCTGAAGAGCCTTTCCCCACGCCACTGGAACCACAGATGGCCTGCCGAGCACCCAGGCCTGGGAACTGGAAGTGGCAGCGCAGGGCCTGGCTCCCTGCAGGGCAGGACTCTTGGCCGGCTGGACGGCAGCTCCTCTGGAGGGCCAGAAAAGAGAGGGGCTAGTGCTCGGGCAGGTGCCCTGGCTTCCCTTCCCCTCCACACGTCAACGATTCTATTTGAAGTTGGGCAGGGGGGTGGCGCTGCTCACCACACACAAGTGTTATAGGAGGAGTCTGGCCCTTGAGTACCGGGTACGCAGGGGTGCCTCAACCACACTCCGTCCACGGACTCTCCGTTATTTTAGGAGGTGAGTGTAGTGCCAGTATCTACTCTCCTTCTTCCGAGTCCCCTCACCCCTTTCCTTCCCACAGGTCCCTGGCCAAAGATTTATTTCTCTTGACAACCAAGGGCCTCCGTCTGGATTTCCAAGGAAGAATTTCCTCTGAAGCACCGGTGAGTGGGCAGGGGCTCCCTCCCCATCAATAACTAGTCCTTCCCCTCTGTTTCCTGTATCCAGGAACTTGCTACTACCAGCACCATGCCCTACCAATATCCAGCACTGACCCCGGAGCAGAAGAAGGAGCTGTCTGACATCGCTCACCGCATCGTGGCACCTGGCAAGGGCATCCTGGCTGCAGATGAGTCCACTGGTGCGGGCAGGAGACAGAATGGGTGGAGGGTGCTGATCCCCTAATTCCCATGTGACACTCCCAGGGAGCATTGCCAAGCGGCTGCAGTCCATTGGCACCGAGAACACCGAGGAGAACCGGCGCTTCTACCGCCAGCTGCTGCTGACAGCTGACGACCGCGTGAACCCCTGCATTGGGGGTGTCATCCTCTTCCATGAGACACTCTACCAGAAGGCGGATGATGGGCGTCCCTTCCCCCAAGTTATCAAATCCAAGGGCGGTGTTGTGGGCATCAAGGTAAGGGGAGGGCCTCCGGACGTGAGGTTTGAGTGTCTTAATGTTGTTACCCTGACCCCAACAGGTAGACAAGGGCGTGGTCCCCCTGGCAGGGACAAATGGCGAGACTACCACCCAAGGTGAGAACTGTTTGATTCTCTGCCCTACGAACCACCGTGCTCTGACCCCTTCCTCTTCTCTTAGGGTTGGATGGGCTGTCTGAGCGCTGTGCCCAGTACAAGAAGGACGGAGCTGACTTCGCCAAGTGGCGTTGTGTGCTGAAGATTGGGGAACACACCCCCTCAGCCCTCGCCATCATGGAAAATGCCAATGTTCTGGCCCGTTATGCCAGTATCTGCCAGCAGGTGGGCCTGCAGGTCCTCAATAGGCAACCTCCGCCTCACAGTGACCCTGTCCCTCGCCCTGCAGAATGGCATTGTGCCCATCGTGGAGCCTGAGATCCTCCCTGATGGGGACCATGACTTGAAGCGCTGCCAGTATGTGACCGAGAAGGTAAATGGCTACCTGCCTGACCAGTGCAAGGTCCACTACCCACCGTGCGCCTGCTCTGCTCCAGGTGCTGGCTGCTGTCTACAAGGCTCTGAGTGACCACCACATCTACCTGGAAGGCACCTTGCTGAAGCCCAACATGGTCACCCCAGGCCATGCTTGCACTCAGAAGTTTTCTCATGAGGAGATTGCCATGGCGACCGTCACAGCGCTGCGCCGCACAGTGCCCCCCGCTGTCACTGGTGAGGCCCACACTCATCTTGATCTCTATGCAACAGCCCCTCTCGCCTCACCCCTGCTCTACAGGGATCACCTTCCTGTCTGGAGGCCAGAGTGAGGAGGAGGCGTCCATCAACCTCAATGCCATTAACAAGTGCCCCCTGCTGAAGCCCTGGGCCCTGACCTTCTCCTACGGCCGAGCCCTGCAGGCCTCTGCCCTGAAGGCCTGGGGCGGGAAGAAGGAGAACCTGAAGGCTGCGCAGGAGGAGTATGTCAAGCGAGCCCTGGTAAGGATAGGCAGGAGGTGGGCAGGGTGCCTGCCCTTCTCACTCCACCCCTCTCCCTGCTTAGGCCAACAGCCTTGCCTGTCAAGGAAAGTACACTCCGAGCGGTCAGGCTGGGGCTGCTGCCAGCGAGTCCCTCTTCGTCTCTAACCACGCCTATTAAGCGGAGGTGTTCCCAGGCTGCCCCCAACACTCCAGGCCCTGCCCCCTCCCACTCTTGAAGAGGAGGCCGCCTCCTCGGGGCTCCAGGCTGGCTTGCCCGCGCTCTTTCTTCCCTCGTGACAGTGGTGTGTGGTGTCGTCTGTGAATGCTAAGTCCATCACCCTTTCCGGCACACTGCCAAATAAACAGCTATTTAAGGGGGAGTCGGCCGTCCGTGTCTTGTGGTGTCTAATGC